GCTCCATTCTTAGAAACCTTGGAGTACTTTTCTTAGTTTATACTCGTGGTGGTTTCCTTTTGTCTCCTTTATTACATGGGACTCTGACATGTGCCCATAGCTAGGGTGACAGTAGGATCTACCCGATAGTAGGGTGGCAGTAGGATCTACCCAAAAAGCGTCCTGCTGATACAGGACCAAAGCATCCTGTTGTTCTCGAGCCTATAAAAAGAGCTAATGGTCTTGCTTCTCTTAACTGTGGCCTCCTACACTGTGTTTTGGATGATTGGTGATGTCTTGGATATTCTGTTTCTTTGGAACTTTGAATATACAACACTTTACTAGGGAATTAGCAATGGAAGCAGAGCAAAGATGTACAGAGGAAACAATGCGTAACTCTGATGGAATTGAAGTCATGAGGCAGCAGAGAGCTTAAATTACAGCTTTAAAAATTTTTATTTTTTAGAGGGAATTTACTTGGGAGTAACAGCAGTAATAGTTAACGGAGCCAGAATGCTTGAGTCATATAATTGCAAAGCAGAGTTGGGAGCAACAGATGCTAAAGAGTAGTTGCTGTAGTTCCTCTTTGGGTCGTAGGAGCAGTTGTCATATTCCTATATAGCTACTGCATGAAGAAGAGTTCTTAGTGAGGCCTGGGTGAACAGCTCTTCTTAGTATTCTGTGTGACCCCATTTGACCTTTTAACAAATCCCTAAGTAAATAAATAGCCCCTCAGGTAAACTAAGTTTTTCTCTGCTGTTTTTTTGCTTGAGAGAGCTATAACTGTAATAGACTTATATTTCTGAACATTTCAGTGCTTGCCAATATTTGGTAATATTTATGTTTCCTATATTTGTAATGAACATTCTTCTTCCGGTACATTTTTTGTTAAATTATTGTTTGATGGATAAAAGTTCACCCTTTATTGTATAAAATTGACTGAGATTAATTTATACACATTGACAATGGGTAAATAGAATTTTTCAGATTATTAAAAGCTGAAGGATGCCCACGTAAGCAAAAAAAAAAAAGAAAAAACCAACAAAAATAAACCCAAACCCCTCAAACAATTTCGAACACGAAACATTCTTCTGATGCCGGCATCCCTGCTTGCAGGTGTGAAGGGGGCAGGAATCAGCGAGGTGTCCTGGGCTGAGTCCCCGGAGTGGGAAGAGGTGGCAGGAAGGGGATCTGAGGAGGAGAACAGGGGTCCTGGTGGTCTGTGCTTCTTCCCAGACACGGGAGCTGTAGAGGAGACCTCTGCAGCAGATGCTAGGGGGGCCAGTAGGCCCAGGCAGTCTTGGGACTTGGGTCTGTCCTGCTGTGCATCCATAGTGGGTGCTTTAGAAACGGGAGGCCCACCCGAAGTCCCTGTTGCAAGTGAGGACAAAGTGTGGGAAGGCCGTGAGGGTCTGCAGTCCGGGATGGCCTTGTCCTCAACGTGCAGTGCACTGTTGATGCGCTGGAATGCCGTCTCTTTTTCCAGGTGCAGGTCTTCAGCCGTGACCCGGTACCCCAGCTCTAAGGGAGGTGGCAGCATCAAAGGCTCCCCTCGCCTGCGTGGCAGCAGGGGAATCTTGCGTCTACGGGGCCTAGAGTCCTGGGATCTGGGGGAGCCACCCGTTGGGGCGATTGTCTGCCCTGGTGCTGTATCTGCCCCCTTTTCACACCGTGTGTGACCCGAAGAGACAGCCTGAGGCCTGTCCTCACTCACTGTCTTTGAGTAACTGAGGGTCAGCTGGCAGCGGGATGAGGCTGGCCCCCTCCTCTGCTTTAGCCCCGGCAAGCCTCCCGTGGAGCTGTAGGAGCTGGAGATGGCATTTCGTTTGGTGCTCGAGCTCGTCCAGGATGTCTGGGATGTGTGGTTATATCTGATTTCTGAGCTCTGGGCGTGGAGGTCTGTCTGCAGAGGCCCGGGCCTGGGCACAAAGGGAGAGGGGCCTCCATTGTCCCGCAGGGGCCAAAATGCAGACCGTGCATCCCCGGTGACCTCGGGGACCGTTCTCTGATCATCAGGATTTTCTTGGACTCTGGGGTCCTTGTCCTGCTCAGGCATCCCTGCCCCGCTCTCCTTGAGGGCCCTCAACACTATCTTCCCTGGACACAAGTCTGGGGACAGCCGGGTGTTGTGGACCCCAAAGGGGTGACTACCTGCTCCTGGGCCCCACAGAGTCCTTGTGCTCAGTGTAGTGGCTGAGCTGGGGGAT